GGACCTTGTCCGGAGGGAGCACGCCAGCATAGATGCCCAGTCGGGGGCGGGGGTCCCCAACCCCAGCACTTCAGCTTCCCCCAAGAAGTCCCCGCCACCTGCCAAGGACGAGGCCAGGACAACAGAGAGGGAGAAACCCCAGTGACAGCTGCATCTCCCAGGCGGGATGCCGAGCTCCTCAGGGACAGCTGAGCCCCAACCGGGCCTGGCCCCCTCTTAACCAGCAGTTCTTGTCTGGGGAGCTCAGAACATCCCCCAATCTCTTACAGCTCCCTCCCCAAAACTGGGGTCCCAGCAACCCTGGCCCCCAACCCCAGCAAATCTCTAACACCTCCTAGAGGCCAAGGCTTAAACAGGCATCTCTACCAGCCCCACTGTCTCTAACCACTCCTGGGCTAAGGAGTAACCTCCCTCATCTCTAACTGCCCCCACGGGGCCAGGGCTACCCCAGAACTTTTAACTCTTCCAGGACAGGGAGCTTCGGGCCCCCACTCTGTCTCCTGCCCCCGGGGGCCTGTGGCTAAGTAAACCATACCTAACCTACCCCAGTGTGGGTGTGGGCCTCTGAATATAACCCACACCCAGCGTAGGGGGAGTCTGAGCCGGGAGGGCTCCCGAGTCTCTGCCTTCAGCTCCCAAAGTGGGTGGTGGGCCCCCTTCACGTGGGACCCACTTCCCATGCTGGATGGGCAGAAGACATTGCTTATTGGAGACAAATTAAAAACAAAAACAACTAACAATCCGGTCTGGCCTCCTGTTTCTTTCTGTGGGCACCCAGGGAAATCTCTGAAGGGAGGGGGTTAGATCTTGGGCCACTAAGGAACCAGAAAGTCTCCGGGATCCAGAGTGAGGGGTAACAAGAGGGTCCTCACGGGGGCCCTCGTGGCTCTGACCCCTGGACTCCCAGCCTGCCAGTGTCCCTTCCTCTAAGCCCCGTCACTAAAGGCCTGAGGCCCCAGAAAGAGGGAGGAAAGTTGACTTCAGATACCCCAGCCCCGCCTCTTCCCCCTGCCTGCTCAGCTTCCTCTCTCCACTTCCTGCTACTGCAGGCCTCTCCTCCGAGAACAGGTAGGGCCCCCAGGAACCGAGCATCTGGCATCTTCAGCCCCTGCTGCCTCCCTTTGGTATGAGGCAGCTGCCCTGACCCACCCCTGCCACGCACTGCCCACAGCCTCCTCTCCTGCCACGGTACACAAGCAGGCATCTGCTTCCCTCTCCCCGCAGCTTTGAGTCTTACCTTTCTCCCTGCCAGAGGCCAGGTCATGACTCACTGGCTTCCTGCAACCTGACGATGGCCCAGCCAGAAGACAAGGCACCTGAAGTCCCCACAGAGGGGGTGAGGTGAGGCTACTAGGGCTGAGGCTATGCCCTCCACCCCTGACTCCCTGGACACTGTCCATCCCAGGCTGGTCCCACCACAGGTGAACAAAGCAGACAGGACCCCTCTAGGGGTCCTCAGCACCCTAGAGCCACTTACTCGCCTGCAGAGGACATGGGGGGTGTGGCATGTGCCAGAGCTGGATACCCAGGATGCGGAGGCCCTTGTGGGGCTGTGGCCACTAGGGGTGAGTACTCACAGCTGGGGGCCCATCCTGACTTGTCACGCTGGCCTTTGTCTCTATCCCCCAGAGTTTCTTGGTCACAGGACGTGACCCCAGCCAGGCCCTGGTGTTGAGGTCAGGACCTTTACCAGGAGAAGTCAATACCTACCAGATCCAGAAGATTCCCAGAGGTAAGGCACCTCCCCTGAGGTTCCAGCCCACATTACTTTCTCCTTCTTCCTCCCCCCACCACAGGTGTGTCCCTGGAATCCTCCAACCTCTGCATGCCAGACCTGCCCCATCTCCTGGCCTTTCTATCAGCCAGCAGGTACAGGTCACCCATCTGAGGCACTAAGGGGGTGACACTGTGGCTCCCACCTCTTTATTCTCAGGGATGTTCTGCCCAGAACCCTGCTCTTGCCCCCTCCCACTCTAGGGCCCAGAGATGAACACACAGGTGAGGCACGGTTCTCTAAAGAGGGCACAGCCCTAGGACACCTTCTCACTTCTGCTGGCTCCAGATCCTGTGCAGATCGGCAGGGTCCAACAGGACACCCCAGGGAAGGTGCTTTCCATTGTGAACCAGCTCTACCTGGAGACCCACAGAGGCTGGGGGAGGGAGCAGACCCCTCAAGAAACAGAGCCAGAGGCTGCTCAGAGACATGATCCAGGTTAGCTGGGCGGGGCCCTGGGCCTCTGAAGGTCTAGGCGACCGAATGCCCTCCTCACTTCCAGCCCCCAGGAACCCTGCGCCTCACGGGGTCTCCTGGGTGAAAGGCCCGCTCAGCCCGGAAGTGGACCATCCTGGGCCGGCTCTCGCCAGCCTACTGGAAGAGGAGGAGGAAGACCTTGAAGGAAAGGAGGAAGGAAGGGAGGACGACCCTGAAGAGGAAGGCCCTGAGGACGTGCTCACCATTCACGTCCAGTCTCTGGTCAGGGCCCGGAGCAGCTACGTGGCCAGGCAGTACCGAAGCCTTCGGGTGCGCATCGCCTCAGATTCTGGGGGTCCCCACGGGTCTGGGGACCCGGCCACGGAGCTGCTTCAGGATGTGCGGCACCTCCTTACTGACCTCCAGGATCACCTGGCAAAGGACTCCTACATCAGGGCTGTCTTTGGAAGCAGGGGTCCTGGGCTCCCCAAGAAGGACGAGGATCCAGGTAATGGGAGGACTGGAAGGGAGCCCCCACGGTCCTGTGCTCACCCGTCCCCCACACCCCGCAGGCCCCGCGCTGGAGACGGCGGTGTGCCAGGCGGTGCTGGCGCCCCTGAAGCCGGCCCTGTGGACACGACTCCGCACACTCCGAGCACCGGAGCTGCGGCGGCTGCGGCGGCGACAGACAGCCCTGCGGGCGGGGGCGGGGCCTCCGGGGGCACAGGGGCCGGGACCGGAAGGGCAGAGCCCCGCCCCCGCCTTGCGGAGCCGCATCCACGAGCGCCTTGCGCACCTCCACGCTGCCTGCGCCCCGCGCCGCAAGGTGGCGCTCCTCTTGGAGGTGTGCAGAGATGTCTATGCGGGCCTGGCTCGAGGCGAGAACCAAGGTAAGGGAGGGGTCAACGTCTAGCGTGGTGGGCCATCTCAAGACCTTTCCTCTGGTTTTCCCAGATCCCCTGGGGGCCGACGCCTTCCTGCCGGCGCTGACCGAGGAACTCATCTGGAGCCCGGACATTGGGGACACGCAGCTGGACGTAGAGTTTCTTATGGAGCTCTTAGATCCAGATGAGCTGCGGGGAGAGGGTGAGCCCCCAACTCCAGAATGCTGGAGCCCAAGGGCGGAGCTGACTTCCCTTTCTGTCCCCAGCTGGGTACTACCTGACCACGTGGTTTGGGGCGCTGCACCACATTGCCCACTACCAGCCCGAAACAGACCGCGCTCCCCGGGGGCTCAGCTCCGAGGCCCGCGCCTCCCTGCACCAGTGGCACCGCAGGCGGACGCTGCACAGAAAGGATCATCCCAGAGCCCAGGTGACTGCCCATCTGGCTGCAAGTAGAAGGGAGGGTGAGACCTGGTGCCCTTCTGACCCAGCTCCCACCTCTCCCCACAGGCCAACCTGCCCTTTAAGGAGCCATGGGCAGAAGAGACTGTGACAGGGACCAGTGACAACTAGGGGTTTCACACCCCTCCGTTCATGCCTGTAATCCCAACATTTTGGGAGGCCAAGGTGGGAGGATTGCTTGAGCCCAGGAGTTTGAGACCAGCCTGGGCAAAACAGTGGGACCCCCATCTACCAAAAAAAAAAAAAAACAAAAATTAGCCGGGCGTGGTGGCGTACTCCTGTGGTACCAGCTACTCAGGAGGCTTTGCAGTTTTAGACAGGCGTATCAGAGAAAGCCTCACTGAGGTGACATCTGCAGAAAGGCCTGAAGGAGGGGAGGGGAAGGGAGGAGCAGAGTGGGTATTAGGAAGAGCATTCCGAGAAGCAGGATGAGCCAGTGCAAAGGCCCAGAGGTAGGCTGTTCCCTTTTCCTGGGACCCCTCCCTCCTCCTTGCTGCTCCTAAACCACATAGGTCAGGAGTCTGGACTGACCCAGGTACGTCTGGCATCTTGCTTGAGGAACAGGGGGTTTTGTTTTGTTTTGAAAGAACGTCTCTGTCTGTTGCCCAGGCTGGAGTGTAGTGGCATGATCTCGGCTCACTGCAGCCTTAACCTCCTGGCTCAAACAAGCCCCCTGCCTCTGCCTACCAAGTAGCTGAGACTACAGGCACCTACCACCGTGCCTGTCTAATTTTTAAAATTTTTTATAAAGATGAGGTCTCTCTTTGTTGCCCAGGCTGGTCTCAAACTCCTAACCTCAAGCAATCTGCCCACGTCGGCCTCCCAAAGTGCTGAGATTATAGGCGTGAGCCACCGTGCCCAATTGTGATCGTTTTTCCCAAAGAATGTATCACATGCTAACAAACCATATATTTATGTATTTCATTGTTCATAGTAACTACAATTTAAAAAACTAAAAAGAAACAAGTGAGGCCGGGTGCGGTTGCTCATGCCTGTAATCCCAGCACTTTGGGAGGCCAAGGTGGGCAGATCACCTGAGGTCGGGAGTTCAAGACCAGCCTGACAAACATGGAGAAACCCGTCTCTACTAAAAATACAAACTTAGCCGGGCATGGTGGCGCATGCCTGTAATCCCAGCTACTCCGGAGGCTAAGGCAGGAGAATGGCTTGAACCCGGGAGGCGAAGATTGCGGTGAGCGGAGATTGCGCCATTGCACTCCAGCCTGGGCAACAAGAGTGAAACACCATCTCAAAAATAAATAAATAAATAAAAAGAAACAAGTGAAGTTAACGTTAATAATAATATATTTGATTTAACACAATGTATCCCAAATATTATCACTTCAACATGTATCCATATTAAAAAGTTACTGACATATTTAAAACTTTGTATGTTTGTGTGTGTGTATGCTAAAGC